AGGCAGCCGCTAGGCCGCGCTCCACCCCAAGCCCAGTGGCTCAGGAGCATTGCCCGGTTAAGGTCTACACAGTCCTCGCCCTTACAGACAGCGGGGTCTGCGCCTCGTTGTCGGGTTCCCCGCTATAAACCCGACTGCAGTAGGCGTTGGCGGAATGAACGGAAAGTTCTCCCTGGCTCATTTTTCTACCCACGGACAGGGCTGGCTGTTCCCAGGGACGTGTGCCATCGCCGTTTGCTATCGCCCTTCTTGCCATCTCATTCAAGCTCACGGCCGAGAAGTTTTTCTTGAAGTAGGCCCTAAACCCCGCCCGGCCCCAGCGCTCCCCGTCACTCCCCCGCCGCCCGTCGCCTGGGAAGGGCGCGGGCCTCACCTGAGGGCCCAGGGCCGCGAGGCGGAAGCCCAGCCCTGGTCTTGCGCGGCCGAACTCACCTCAGCATGTCGGGCTCGGCGAGGCCCAGGCGCGGGGCTAGGCGCCCGATCAGCTCCGACCCCATGGCGCCGGCACTAAAGCGAACAATTCCCGTGAACGCCGCGGGTCAACGAAACCCGCGCGCAAAGGCTGCACCGGCCAGTGAGAGCCAGGCCCCACCCCCGGCGCATCTGGATTGGTTAGGACAGGACGTTGAGACCGTCCCACAAACCAATCAGGGTCTTCCTTTTGCGCATGCGCATCAATAGCGCAATCGCCAACGCAGATGCGGTGAACGTGGACTTGTCGGCTCCCCCTCCTTCCATTCCTTCTTGACAAACTCATCACACACTGCCTTTCCCTCCTGTTGTCTCCTGCCTGCCGCCGGGCGATCCCCACTGCCCTGCACTGCTCCGCCCACTCTCGCACGCTGTGGTGAGATTGGCTGGCGCTCAGGTCCGTCCATCTAGCGTTAAGTGACAGGGCCAATAAGCACGCGAGACTCGGGTTCCTAGAAGTAGGCCAATCAATGAGCCGCCTGTAGGGCCCGGGGGCGGGGCTAGAGAGGGCGGGGCTTGGAGGGGCCGCAGCGTCACATGACCGCGGGAGGCTACGCGCGGGGCGGGTGCTGCTTGCTGCAGGCTCTGGGGAGTCGCCATGGTGAGTGCTGAGGGGGCAGTGGCACCTGGGTCGACCCTCCTTGTAGCCCCTGCTCTCTCCCACCGCCCCGCACTCCAGCGAGTGGAGAAGGGGCCCCACAGACCGTTCGGGATTAAGACCAGCCCGATTTGGCCTGCGGGATAGGGGACAGCAGGAGGAAGGCCGCGGGCAGGCTGATCCGGGCCGGGGTGGGCGGCGGCTCTTGGCTGCGGCCGTTGCTGAGAGACGGGGCGGCCTCTCTGTGGGGTTGACTTGGCATGTAGGCTTTGGGGTCCATGAAGGCCTGCGGCCTCCTTTAAGTGGAATCGGTCACCTGCCTACCACGAGGGGACCGGTAGTCCTAGGTCTGAGCGTCTGGCCCCCGGGGCGCGTGGAGGCCCTGAGACTCGGAGGTGGCGCCGGGACCCGCCCAGATGTTGCGTTTCTACCTTTGTGCCTAGTTGTGCTCGGCCGTCCCCACGCCCTCCTGGAGGGGTCGCAGTGATTCCTTGGCCTTTCTTGGCCTCATACCCGCCTTCGGCTGCAGTGTTTGTCAGCGAGTTCTGGGGACCTGCTTACATGAATTTCCTGGAAGGACTCAGGCTGTCTTCTAATCCTGACGGTCGCAAAGGAGACTGATTGTTTACTTTAGCATTTGTGCATTGGGCGCACCTTGCCTCTTTTGTCTCGCCATTGATAAAATCCAAGTATTTGACTTGCTGGAAGCAGTACTTCTCCTTAGGGCCCGTCTATGACGGCAGCAAATCGTGGTGTGGCTGTTGGCCGGTAAACTTGAACTTCCTCAAAATGTGAATCTTTGTGTCTGGTTCCCACAAAGGCAAGTTGTCACTTGCATTTTATTAGCGTTTATTGAGACATCAGTGGAATTTTTTATTTTTCAGCCTACAACACAGCAGTCCCCTCAGGATGAGCAGGAAAAGCTCTTGGATGAAGCCATACAGGCTGTGAAGGTCCAGTCATTCCAAATGAAGAGATGCCTGGTAAGAATGGAGATGTGGGAGGCACAGTTGCACATTCTCATCTATTCTCTTGGTATTTCTGTAGGACAAAAACAAGCTTATGGATGCTCTAAAACATGCTTCTAATATGCTTGGTGAACTCCGGACTTCTATGTTATCACCAAAGAGTTACTATGAACTTTGTATCTTTTGAATGTTGAAGACTAAACATTTGTTTTATTTTTAGTCCTTAATCATAATTAAAAGATATGGCCATTTCTGATGAACTGCACTACTTGGAGGTCTACCTGACAGATGAGTTTGCTAAAGGAAGGAAAGTGGCAGATCTCTACGAACTTGTACAGTATGCTGGAAACATTATCCCAAGGCTGTAAGTAATTACAAATCAGAGAACTTTTGTGTTTCTAATCAGCATTTCTTCATAATTTTCCTAGTTACCTTTTGATCACAGTTGGAGTTGTATATGTCAAGTCATTTCCTCAGTCCAGGAAGGATATTTTGAAAGATTTGGTAGAAATGTGCCGTGGTGTGCAACATCCCTTGAGGGGTCTGTTTCTTCGAAATTACCTTCTTCAGTGTACCAGAAATATCTTACCTGATGAAGGAGAGCCAACAGAGTAAGTGATTTTCTTTCTTAATTTTGTTGCAATACTGTGTAAAGACTTTTCTGTTTCTTTGCAGTGAAGAAACAACTGGTGACATCAGTGATTCCATGGATTTTGTACTGCTCAACTTTGCAGAAATGAACAAGCTCTGGGTGCGAATGCAGCATCAGGGACATAGCCGAGATAGAGAAAAAAGAGAACGAGAAAGACAAGAACTGAGAATTTTAGTGGGAACAAATTTGGTGCGCCTCAGTCAGTTGGAAGGTGTAAATGTGGAACGTTACAAACAGGTTTATATATTTTTGTTACCTCTTCTTATGTTTTTAACCCTTATGTGTGTTTTTTCTCTTTTAGATTGTTTTGACTGGCATATTGGAGCAAGTTGTAAACTGTAGGGATGCTTTGGCTCAAGAATATCTCATGGAGTGTATTATTCAGGTAGCTGGGAACATTTCATTTTTTTTTAAACGACTTTTATTTGTATTGATCATTTGATTTTCAGGTTTTCCCTGATGAATTTCACCTCCAGACTTTGAATCCTTTTCTTCGGGCCTGTGCTGAGTTACACCAGAATGTAAATGTGAAGAACATAATCATTGCTTTAATTGATAGGTAAGACCTTCCAACACTGGCGGATAAATGCTTTAAAATAAAGGGGTGTTTTTTTTTTTTTTAGATTAGCTTTATTTGCTCACCGTGAAGATGGACCTGGAATCCCAGCGGATATTAAACTTTTTGATATATTTTCACAGCAGGTGGCTACAGTGATACAGGTTTGTGTAGCATTTCTCCTAAGTTCTCAAAAAAATAAATTGTGTGGTTTTCTAAACATTCCAGTCTAGACAAGACATGCCTTCAGAGGATGTTGTATCTTTACAAGTCTCTCTGATTAATCTTGCCATGAAATGTTACCCTGATCGTGTGGACTATGTTGATAAAGTTCTAGAAACAACAGTGGAGATATTCAATAAGCTCAACCTTGAACAGTAAGTCAGTTACATTTTTGTAAAAATCCTCAATTCATTAAGACTTCTGTTTTTCTTTTTGTAGTATTGCTACCAGTAGTGCAGTTTCAAAGGAACTCACCAGACTTTTGAAAATACCAGTTGACACTTACAACAATATTTTAACAGTCTTGAAATTAAAACATTTTCACCCACTCTTTGAGTACTTTGACTACGAGTCCAGAAAGAGCATGAGTTGTTATGTGCTTAGTAATGTTCTGGATTATAACACAGAAATTGTCTCTCAAGACCAGGTAAGAGAATACCTACGTGCTATTTTAGGGAATCAGTGGGTTTCTTGTGCCTCGCATGTTACAGGTGGATTCCATAATGAATTTGGTATCCACGTTGATTCAAGATCAGCCAGATCAACCTGTAGAAGACCCTGATCCAGAAGATTTTGCTGATGAGCAGAGCCTTGTGGGCCGCTTCATTCATCTGCTGCGCTCTGAGGACCCTGACCAGCAGTACTTGGTATGAGTTTACCCTTAGTATATCCCTGTATCAAATTTTTTTTTCTTTAATGCTTTTGGGTCAGATTTTGAACACAGCACGAAAACATTTTGGAGCTGGTGGAAATCAGCGGATTCGCTTCACACTGCCACCTTTGGTATTTGCAGCTTACCAGCTGGCTTTTCGATATAAAGAGAATTCTAAAGTGGTGAGTTTACTTTTAAGTATTTAGGTACTTTTAAGGTAACTTAAAATGTTTTTTCTTGTTTTAGGATGACAAATGGGAAAAGAAATGCCAGAAGATTTTTTCATTTGCCCACCAGACTATCAGTGCTTTGATCAAAGCAGAGCTGGCAGAATTGCCCTTAAGACTTTTTCTTCAAGGAGCACTAGCTGCTGGGGAAATTGGTTTTGAAAATCATGAGACAGTCGCATATGAATTCATGTCCCAGGTGATGATCTGTTCTTTCTGCGTTGTCATGTCCTTGAAAGTCCTTTCTGCTTTATGTTCACTAGGCATTTTCTCTGTATGAAGATGAAATCAGCGATTCCAAAGCACAGCTAGCTGCCATCACCTTGATCATTGGCACTTTTGAAAGGATGAAGTGCTTCAGTGAAGAGAATCACGAACCTCTGAGGACTCAGTGTGCCCTTGCTGCATCCAAACTTCTAAAGAAACCTGATCAGGGCCGAGCTGTGAGCACCTGTGCACATCTCTTCTGGTCTGGCAGAAACACGGACAAAAATGGGGAGGAGGTAAGGTCATTCCTGACTGCATGATAGCAGACCTCTTCACTGTCCCCCTGCCCTTTTATTTTAGCTTCACGGAGGCAAGAGGGTAATGGAGTGCCTAAAAAAAGCTCTAAAAATAGCAAATCAGTGCATGGACCCCTCTCTACAAGTGCAGCTTTTTATAGAAATTCTGAACAGATATATCTATTTTTATGAAAAGGAAAATGATGCGGTAAGTGAATTAGTAAAGTGTTGTTAATAAACTTGATCATGAATTTGTACATATTCTTTTGTAGGTAACAATTCAGGTTTTAAACCAGCTTATCCAAAAGATTCGAGAAGACCTCCCGAATCTTGAATCCAGTGAAGAAACAGAGCAGATTAACAAACATTTTCATAACACACTGGAGCATTTGCGCTTGCGGCGGGAATCACCAGAATCCGAGGGGCCAATTTATGAAGGTCTCATCCTTTAAAAAGGAAATAGCTCACCATACTCCTTTCCATGTACATCCAGTGAGGGTTTTATTACGCTAGGTTTCCCTTCCATAGATTGTGCCTTTCAGAAATGCTGAGGTAGGTTTCCCATTTCTTACCTGTGATGTGTTTTACCCAGCACCTCCGGACACTCACCTTCAGGACCTTAATAAAATTATTCACTTGGTAAGTGTTCAAGTCTTTCTGATCACCCCAAGTAGCATGACTGATCTGCAATTTAAAATTCCTGTGATCTGTAAAAAAAAAAAAAAAAAAAAACACAAAACCCACAAGCACTTATCTTGGCTACTAATGAAGCTCTCCTTTTTTTTGTTTGTTTGTTTGCTTCATTGTTGATTGTGTATTTTCTTCATTCCTGGGGAGTACTAACCCAAAAGCGTCTGTCTCTTGTTTTCTAGTCCAGTTTGAGATTAATTTAGAAGAAAGGAATACTGTATGTGAAATTCATCTTGGGCTTTCCCCTAAATTGCAAGATAAGGCCATGTGTAAGATTTTCCCTAAAACTAGAATATATTAATGCATGTTTGAGAATTTTAAAGCACCATGGTCAAAACCAGAAGCTATATTTTGCATATTTGGACTCAGCCATCCATTAAGAACCCATGTTGTCCTCTGGACATATTTATCAATATAATTGGGTTTTAAATAGTATAAAAGAAAACTTGTGATCTATATAATTTATGTATCACCTTCATTGTAAATTTAGCAGGAAATGCATCACAATTATGATTTTTTTTTTTGCACCAGTGAAACAATAAAGATGCTATTAACAATTTTGGAGCTTTTTTTCCCCTTTCATACTATCTTTAATTGATAAAAAGTACTAGTAGTATGGCTATAGAGTTTAATAGTCATTCTCATATATTCACAGAGCTCACTTAACTCTAGTTTTAAGCACTTGTTGAACAAGGCAGCATCTACTCTTTTAGTCATTTATACCCCTTTTCTTTCCTCAACTTTACCCTGCTTTTCCCAAGGCATGATGAATTCACATAAACCCCCCAAAGGCTCACCACCGATACTAGTTACCTACTATATAATAAACCATCCCAAAACTTACTGTCTTAAAACAGCAAACATTTATCTCACAGGTCTCTGGATCAGGAATTTGGGAGCAGCTTAGCTGGTGGTTCTGGCAAAGAGTGTGGTGTAAGGTTGCAAACAAGATACTGGTTGGGGCTGCAGTCATCTGATGCTTTGACTGGGGCTGACTTTTCTGCTCACTGACCTGGCTGTTAGGCAGAGGCCCCAGTTCCTCTTCTTGAGGGCAGAGGCCCCAGTTCCTCTCCTTGAGGGCAGAGGCCTAAGTTCCTTTCCTTGAGGGCAGAGGCCCCAGTTCCTCTCCTTGACGGCCCTTCCATAGAGTGTCCTCACAGCATGGTGGCTGGCTTTCCCCTGAGTATGAAAGCAAGAAGGAAACCACAGTGCCTTTCAGTGGCCTCCCTGTGGAAGTGACATGCTCATTTTTGCCTTATTCTGTAAGTGGGGAGTCACTAAGTCTAGCCTATATTCAAGGGTAAGGAGAATTAAGCTCCACCTCTTAAAGGGAAAATTTATAGACATTTTCAAATGACTACATCACTTAACCCCTCACCATCTGCCCTCCCATTGCTAGCACTTGATGACTAGCCCTTGCTGGGCTTTACATGAACAGATGTTTCCCAAAGTTATAAAATTAGTACCACTAAAATGTATCAAATGTTAAGCCATTCTGTGGTATGTCATAGTCCAGCAAACCCTTTCTGTTCTTTGTAGGTGTTAGTTTACCCCGTATAAACCTGATTATGGCTTGACATGTCCATATTATTTACATGTTTTGTGAAATACAACTGGAATAGTAGAAAAGACATGAGTCAAGAACACTTGAGTTGGAGAGCTTGGTTTGCAAGTAAGGTAATGTCAGTACAGTGTGTAAATTATCTCTTATTTTCTGGGTTGAGGTAAACCCAATTTTAAAAATAATAAACCAACAAAAGTAAATAAAAGTGAAACAAAAGCACTGCTAGTATCCTTAACTTACAGATTTTTTTTGTTGAACAAAAACTGGGTACCAGATATAGTTAGGCACTGAATCTAAAGGTGAAGAAGATCATAGCCTCTAGCTTCAAGAACGTTAGTCTGCTGTGAAGACAGACCTGTAGTTACAGAAGATGGTAAGGGTTTGTGCAGGAGAGCAGTGAAGAAGAGCTTTGAGGGATTGGGGATGGGGAAGTTCTGCAGAGGGTTGTATGAATTCTCATGGAACATCAAGTCCAATAGTTTATTTAGCCTTCTGAGGCCAGTGCTTTGGCCTGCAGTCCCAGGCTCCTCAGACCCATGGGCTGAAGCAAGTTATACTCTTGGCTGCCTGTAGTGAAATAGATATTTAGAAATTGACTTAGCATTTAAAACCCTTTATAGCAATTTGACAGAGTAATTTTATGTCTATTGGATGTAATAAATATTTGGCTTTGTGCTTTGTGTGTCTGCTATTCCCTGTTCTCCTTTTTTAGTAATTTTTATTGTGTCTTACAAAAAAGTACCTGTCCTTAATTGGGGTGTGGTGGGGAATCCCTCACAGGTGGATGGAAACGCTGAACCAGGGCAGGCTTGGTGCTGAATGGCATTAAATTCCAAGACTAGGGGATAGTTTGGGGGGACACATCTAGGAAGATGCTGTGACTGGATGAGAGATGCCTGCCGTGTTAGACTTTCCTACCCTCCCTTTCCTGCCTCTACCCAGGAAACCAGTGATTCTTAGAGTCCAGATGATCCCTTCTTTGCCTAGAAATTCATGTTTCTGACTCATCCTCAAGCCTGAAATTGGTGGTCATCAGGTTAATGAACTGCAAAAACAGCCCCTGCTGATAGACACTGCTCAAAGAGAGAGGCGTTTGAGTTGATCAGGCACCAGAGCACCTAGAAGGAGAATGATGAGCACTTGTGTACAGTTCGTGTGCAGCTCTCAAAGGCATTGAGAAATGTGACAGACCTCAAGGAATAAATGCACCACCACAGGCACTGAGGGGATTTAAACACAAAGTCTAGGTTCCAGAGGGGTCTTCTGTTAACATTTGCTCTCTCATTCAGAGACCTCAAGGTAATAAGCTCAAGCAGAAAGGATTTCCCAACAGAATTGTCTTTGACAATGGGAATTCCAGACTGCATATTGTAAATGAAAGGTAGAGAAATCTGTGCAGGAGACCTTCCTGTTTGCTGGGGTTTGTCCTATGGGGATGCTGTAGGCATGGACAACAGACACTGATTCAGGTGCCAGTATCTACACATTTACCATACACTTGAATTCCCAAGAGTAGTGACTTGCCTTAGGTTTGATTAAAGACAAATGTTTCCTGGCTTGTGGTCTTGTATTGCTGATTACTCCAGTAGGGCACCCTGCATTGTCCAACAAAATGGTCCATGCTTCCAAAATCTCTGGAGAGGGACTGTATATTTTATTTTTTTGAGACGGAGTCTTGCTCTGTCACCCAAGCAGGAGTGCAGTGGTGCGATCTTGGCTCACTGCAACCTCCGCCTCCCCAGTTCAAGCAATTCTCCTGCCTCAGCCTCCCGAGTAGCTGGGATTACAGGCGTGCACCACCATGCCTGGCTAATTTTTGTATTTTTAGTACAGATGGGGGTTTCACCATGTTGGCCAGGCTGGTCACGAACTTCTGACCTTGTGATCCACCTGGCTCAGCCTCCCAAAGTGCTGGAATTACAGGCATGAGCCACCTTGCCCAGCCAGATTGTATATTGTACCACTCATTGCTGTGTTCAGGCTTGCATCAGTAGTGTCTTCAAATAAGTAAAATCTTAGGCTGTGACTTAAATCCATTTTCACTTAGAGAAATAGAAACACAAGGAAACCTTTGGACGCTTCATAACTGCTGGGAAAGGGGTATTATCAATTGTGTTTGAGAGTCAAACTATAAATTACTTCCCAAGGTTAGTTCTACCTATGCCCAGGAATGAACAAGGACAGCTTAAAGGTTAGAAGCAAGATGGAGTCATTTGGGTCTGATCTCTTTCACTGTCATAATTTCCTCAGTTACAATTTTTGTAAAGGTGGTTTCAAATGCTTTGCTGACCTCCCATAAACAAGGATGTGCCAATTGTAACTTCAGTTCTGCAATTCAAGTCTGCTCCCAAAACTAAAGTCCATTGAATTGCATACTGATTGATAATGTTCATTACGAGTTTATCTTCCCATGTGCAGAGCAAAGACAAGAGGAGATCAGCCATTCCTCCACCTACCCAGAGACGTTGCATTGGAAAGGAGCCGTATCTTCTAGTATGGTTTTGCAAATGTAAAATGTAAAATCTATGCACGCTCACAGGAAGGGAGAAAGAAAAAAAATAAAAGAGGAA